GTCCTGGTACCTCTGGCTCAGCCTCTTCCAATAAGATATTTCACGATGCCAAAGACTTGGTTCTGCTGATTCCTGAATCATCCTGCAAACCCATCCTCCCCCTCCTCACCTTCCATGTTTAACACCCAGCTCTGTCTGGATCACTTGCCTGCTTACAGAGAGCAGGCCCTCTAGAGCCTCTTCAACCACCCTTTCAGGCTCATCGTCCACTATCCCTCACTAATCTCAGTTTCCATCCCCAGGACTTTTTTTCTCTACCAAGAATGCCCTCTCTCCCAACATAATTATCTGAATCCCACCTACCTTTCAAAGTCCAACTCAAATAGTATCCCCTCCTTAAAAGGATGTTCTGCCCTGCTAAACATGCTTCTTCCTCCTGAATGTGCCTCCTGAACTCTTCTCCTGATTAAACATACACAGCTACCTTGAATTGTGGTAATTGGCTGCCTCTTTATTGCTTTCCTACTGAATTATAAACCCTTGCCTTTGAATATTTTGTTTTTAATCCTATATAGTTTTATGCACTGTTGGCAACAAAAATATATTTCCTTAATAAATCAATAAAAAAAGGTCTAAAAAAGCAACAAATTTAAAAGTTCCACGACTTATTTTTTCAAGTTTAATCTGTAACAAGCAGATTTTGACTTAATCTCACAGCTGGGTTTTTAAGAAGTCAAATTTCATTGGTATGCCCCAGATAACACCCTCACTCCTTCCTTTTCTCTTTCCCTCTCAGACTCTCTGCAGAATGAGAGCCTCATCTCAAATTGTCTCTGCCCATACAAACACAGAACTTTTGATAGTTTTATTGTTTATACTTATAGACCTGACCAAGCAAGCTCCTCAAGATAGGGTTGTTAAAGGGCTACAGCCAACCTGATTCTCTACATCTGAAACAATAATTACAGAGCTCTTCTGGAATAATCAAATCATAAAACTCTACCTCGTAGGATGGAACAGAAACATTGGCTCAGCTAAAGAGTGGGTGTTTTCCTTAGATTGTGGAATCATGGCTGATGGTTAGGACCTTAAATATATCGAGGTGGCTAATTGATGTATAATAATTTACAAAATTATTCTTCTATGCTACAGAGCTACAATTCAATTTACAGTAGTAAATATGAGGGCCTTCTTAAGGAACCAGAAATATGAGGATATGCACAATATTATTCACATTTTACAGATCAGAAAATTGAGGCACAGATTAAGTAACTTCCCAAGGCTACCAGGCATTCTAGCTCCAGAAACTGTGCTCTTACCATTCTGCTACAAGGTATTTCGAAAAAAAGAAAAAGTAAAAAGAAGTCAAAAGGCAACAGAGTTCATTGATTATTCCATAGAACAGTCACACCATGCAATTCTCACACCCTTGCAGACACACTTGACCATGAAAGGTTCCTCAATGAAATGTTCCTCATTATCTTCAGAAGCCATATTATTCACATTGACTTTGCAGTTAACTCAGACCCTAGGTCTGGAATGCTGTCTTCTCTACTTATCCAAAACTATACATCCACAGATCATATAAACTCTCAGCCCTGCTGCAAAGCCTTTCCAGAAAAATAAAAATGGTTGAAAAGGCAATTCTGCTACCAATGACTGTTTAAGCCCAGCCAAGTAACTGAACCATTCCAACTTCAATTTACTTATGAAAAGAATTTGATGATGTAGGAGGTTATTTCAATTCTAAAATACAAACCCATGTTGATCTTTCTCAATCTTGAACTCATAGATTATTATCTATTATCTCAATTTAGTTTGTTATTTATCCTAGTGGGCCATTAAAAACTACCACATGTGTTTCTGTCTCTCCATTAGTCAATAACTAAACTAACGAGCAATTAGTAAGCCATGTGCCAGATGCTCCGCTAGGCACCAGAGGGATAAAAACAATACTTATAGTATACCACTAATTTTCGCTTAGTAACTAGTGAAATGTTCAAGTCATGCCTGAGTCAAGAGTTGAGGAGACATTACAATGTGTAATGGAAACCAAGGAAAGTGAAACTTTGGATAAGTGGGGACTAGTGTATTTATATATTTAATTGATTTCTGACTCTATCATTGGCCTCCAAACACAGATTGTGTTTTTCTTTGGTTTTGTTTTCTTCACTATGGGATCTTCTGTGCCCAGCACAGTGCCTGACACATAGAAAACAATCAAATATTTGCTGAATAAATGATTAAAAAATCAGAGAACTTTCCCATTCTGTTTGGATCTATAGAACATCCAGAGTAAGTGATGAGGGCCTCTGCATTTATATGCGCTTAAATTAAGATTATGTGAGAAAAGTTTAAAGACACTTAGTAGAGTGATTTTGAAATATAGTAAACACTTGGAAATGGTGGTGCTTTAAAAAGATATTAATAGATAATATGAAAATCTCCATCTCAAAAATAATGCATAAACTATTTAAAGGAAAATCACATCTCCAGGCTTTCAATGTTTGTTCATTACTTTTTCATATATTTTTACCATCTGCTGAAGGCAGTCATATCAAAGGGTAAAGAAAGATGGGAGGAAAACTCAGTAAGAATTATATTAGTCTGTTTGCAAAGTAGAAAAAGATTCTCATCACTCAACCTTATGAGCAGGAAGAGGGAAGGCTGTTTGAGAACCATTTACTTAGCAGAACCACATATTTTAGACACTTCCCTGCATTAACTGCACAAACAATATGTTTGCAAACTTGTTAGATCAACCTCCAACAACGACACATTCAGGAGTTAAATATTTTTCATCAAACATTGGATTTTTCCTTAACGCTAGAGATTGCTACAAATCTTCTGAAGGGTCTCAATGGCTTCAGGCTAAGAAGAGATTTCTCCCTGTTATAAGCAGCAAGACAAATTAGCCATTTCACTCTCAAACTTCACTAATGATCACATTCTTTCCAAAAGGAACTCTAGAAGACCAAATGCCCCGAGTTAAGAACATCAAAACTAACCATCTGAAGAAACTTCCCAAGTGTAAGACTCTGCCATTAAAACATTACCGAGAGGGGACTCAAACAGTCTTTCTTCCTTTGTCGTGTTTCTTGCTCCCAGACCAAGGCACTGACGACAGTACTGATACATAATTTAAAAGCACACTCCCTTCCACTTTGTAATACCAGAACTCTAATTGGACACCCTGAAGCTTAGGACTACCAGCCATACAAATAGTAAACTCTGTCCACGATTCACTCATCTGTGTATTTTCTATAGATGTTTACTAGGCGTTTGTTATATAAAAATACCCCGGCCAGGCACGGTGGCTCACGCCTGTAATCCCAGCACTTTGGGAGGTGGGTGGATCACCTGAGGTCGGGAGTTCGAGACCAGCCTGACCAGCATGGTGGAACCCCCATCTCTACTAAAAACACAAAAAATTAGCCGGGCGTGGTGGCACATGCCTGTAATCCCAGCTACTCAGGAGGCTGAGGCGGAGAATTGCTTGAACCCGGAAGGTGGAGGTTGCGGTGAGCTGAGATTGCACTATTGCACTCCAGCCTGGGCAACAGGAGTAAAACTCCCCCCCACCCAAAAAAAAAAACAACAACAACAAAAAACCAAAAAACCA